TCACGCCTGTAATCCCATCACTTTGGGAGGCTGGGGCGGGCGGATCACGAGTTCAGGAGATCGAGACCATCCTGGCCAATATGGTGAAACCCCGTTTCTACTGAAAATACAAAAATTAGCTGGGCGCGGTGGCGCGCGCCTGTAGTCCCAGCTACTAAGGAGGCTGGGGCAGAAGAATCGCTTGAACCCGGGAGGCGGAGGTTGCAGTGAGCCGAAACCGCGCCACTGCACTCCAGCCTGGAGACAGAACGAAACTCCCTCTCAAAAAAAAAAAAAAAAAAAAAAAAAAAAAAGGAGATTGTTGGCTAGGTACGGTAGCTCACGCCTGTAATCCTAGCACTTTGGGAGGCCGAGGGAGGCAGATCACGAGGTCAGGAAATCGGGATCATCCTGGCTAACAAGGTGAAACCCAGTCTCTACCAAAAATACAAAAAATTAGTCGGTGTGGTGGCGCGCGCCCATAGTCCCAGCTCCTCGGGAGCCTGAGGCAGGAGAATTGCTTGAATCCGGCAGGCCGAGGTTGCACTGAGCCAAGATCGCGCCACTGCACTCCAGCCTGGGCGACAGAGCGATACTGCGTCTCAAAAAAAAAAAAGGAGATTGTCAATACGCGGTTATACAATGTCTAAATGCTGGGCTGTTGAATGCCACTGACAGTAAAAAATATCTGTGCATAGTGGCAAGCCATAAGTAGCACCTCAGTCACCGTATAGTAATTAACTGCGTATCCTGGCATCCCGACAGGCAACCAGCTCTACCGGGTGAAAAGGTTGATGGCCAAGGGACTCCAACCTAACCAGGGCGCACTCGCGGCATTCTGCGATCCCGCACTGCATCATGGACTTTGTAGTTCAACATGCCAGTGACGTCACTGCCGGTTCCCCTCTGAGTGGGCCTATCGGGTAGACTTCCGATAACCCGTTTTTCTCTGGGAATTGTAGTCAGTTAGCGCCTGCTGGGTGTCTGCTCGGGTGGTCTGGGAACTACAATTCCCGGCGGGCTGTGAGATGCCTTGGCTGTAGTTAGTAAGGAGCCGGATGATTGCCTCAGCAGGTGTGAAGCGTGTGCTTTAGTTTCGTGGGAGGCCTGGCATCCCCGAGAGGGAGGGGAAAGGTAACCACTCCTTTGTGGAGGTCGCCAGGGTCATTGTCGTGGATTTGCACAGTCGGCTGGGCGGTGCAATGGCGGTGAGTTTGAGCGAGAAGAATCCGCAGGGGCCACAGAGTGGATTATTCTCTTTGTGTCCAATAGGAAAGAAAAGGAACAGCCAAAGTGGACTTTTTGAAGAAGATTGAGAAAGAAATCCAACAGAAATGGGATACTGAGAGAGTGTTTGAGGTCAATGCATCTAATTTAGAGAAACAGACCAGGTGAGTAATAGTTTGTGAAGTTCTGCACATTGTGTACTTTCTTTTTTATACTGTTGTTTTGCAGCAAGGGCAAGTATTTTGTAACCTTCCCATATCCATATATGAATGGACGCCTTCATTTGGGACACACGTTTTCTTTATCCAAATGTGAGGTAATGTTTCCCTATGTTTGCTATAATGGGGATTTGCAATTTAAATTTAATTTTATTTCTGTAGTTTGCTGTAGGGTACCAGCGATTGAAAGGAAAATGTTGTCTGTTTCCCTTTGGCCTGCACTGTACTGGAATGCCTATTAAGGTAAGATCGCTAATAGGATTGGTTTCTACTCTTTGAACTTCATTATCTCTAATATTCGTTGTAGGCATGTGCTGATAAGTTGAAAAGAGAAATAGAGCTGTATGGTTGCCCCCCTGATTTTCCAGATGAAGAAGAGGAAGAGGAAGAAACCAGTGTTAAAACAGAAGATATAATAATTAAGGATAAAGCTAAAGGAAAAAAGGTTTGATAGTGGTTGATATTTATGTTGGTTGATGATCGAGTTTATTTTTCTCCATTATTTTCAGAGTAAAGCTGCTGCTAAAGCTGGATCTTCTAAATACCAGTGGGGCATTATGAAATCCCTTGGCCTGTCTGATGAAGAGATAGTAAAATTTTCTGAAGCAGAACATTGGCTTGATTATTTCCCGCCACTGGCTATTCAGGATTTAAAAAGAATGGGTTTGAAGGTATGTCTATAAAGGAAATATGAGGAAAGCATAGTAATTGCCTTTTAAAATTTTCCTTTTATAGGTAGACTGGCGTCGTTCCTTCATCACCACTGATGTTAATCCTTACTATGATTCATTTGTCAGATGGCAATTTTTAACATTAAGAGAAAGAAACAAAATTAAATTTGGGAAGCGGTAAGTTTGTTATACTTGAGCATAATAAAGCAATAATGTTTGTCACTTTTTGTTTATTTTTTAGGTATACAATTTACTCTCCGAAAGATGGACAGCCTTGCATGGATCATGATAGACAAACTGGAGAGGTGATTATTTGTGAGACAGAGTAGCTATTATACCTTCAAATTTTTGTATCGTTTATTTGCTTAGGGTGTTGGACCTCAGGAATATACTTTACTCAAATTGAAGGTGCTTGAGCCATACCCATCTAAATTAAGGTAGGTTTGCCAGAGTAATTGCTTTATCATTTTTTTTACATCAATATTTGTTTTTTTTTCTCAGTGGCCTGAAAGGTAAAAATATTTTCTTGGTGGCTGCTACTCTCAGACCTGAGACCATGTTTGGGCAGACAAATTGTTGGGTTCGTCCTGATATGAAGTACATTGGATTTGAGACGGTGAATGGTGATATATTCATCTGTACCCAAAAAGCAGCCAGGAATATGTCATACCAGGGCTTTACCAAAGACAATGGCGTGGTGCCTGTTGTTAAGGAATTAATGGGGGAGGTAAGTTGGATAGCAGATTTTTTATTTTAATGTCACCTTTTATATTGATTTTTTTCTTATGCAGGAAATTCTTGGTGCATCACTTTCTGCACCTTTAACATCATACAAGGTGATCTATGTTCTCCCAATGCTAACTATTAAGGAGGATAAAGGTAAAGAGTTTATTTATTTCTAGAAATATTTTCTAGTTATTAATTCCACACTTTGTTTTCTAAGGCACTGGTGTGGTTACAAGTGTTCCTTCCGACTCCCCTGATGATATTGCTGCCCTCAGAGACTTGAAGAAAAAGCAAGTAAGTATCTGAGTTTCATGTTTGTATTTCGTTCATTAGTGTTAACTTGCAAATTTTTCTGTAGGCCTTACGAGCAAAATATGGAATTAGAGATGACATGGTCTTGCCATTTGAGCCGGTGAGTACATAGATAATTCAGAATATTCACATGTGAACACGTTCCTGATTGCTGTTTGCTGCAGGTGCCAGTCATTGAAATCCCAGGTTTTGGAAATCTTTCTGCTGTAACCATTTGTGATGAGTTGAAAATTCAGAGCCAGAATGACCGGGAAAAACTTGCAGAAGCAAAGGAGAAGATATATCTAAAAGGATTTTATGAGGGTGTAAGTAATAATTTTTTTTAGTTTTTATTTGCTATGTGGTTTTTCTCCCCTCTCATCCTTTTAGATCATGTTGGTGGATGGATTTAAAGGACAGAAGGTTCAAGATGTAAAGAAGACTATTCAGAAAAAGATGATTGACGCTGTATGTGATAGGCTATGCTCTGAAGGCTGTTTTATCTAATGTATGTTTATTTACCTTCCTTTAGGGAGATGCACTTATTTACATGGAACCAGAGAAACAAGTGATGTCCAGGTCGTCAGATGAATGTGTTGTGGCTCTGTGTGACCAGTGGTTAGTCTCTTATAGCAAGAAAATTCCCCTAGAAAAAAAAACATATCAATTTGTCCACTCCCAGGTACTTGGATTATGGAGAAGAGAATTGGAAGAAACAGACATCTCAGTGCTTGAAGAACCTGGAAACGTAAGATGGGAGAAAGTGATGAAGGAGGAAAAAAAGATACACTTTGTCTTTTGCTCTTTTCTAGATTCTGTGAGGAGACCAGGAGGAATTTTGAAGCCACCTTAGGTTGGCTACAAGAACATGCTTGCTCAAGAACTTATGGTCTAGGTAAACAAACTTGAAATTTTTCTGTTTGGATAAGGTTCCTCATGCGTTACTTTTTATTTTTCAGGCACTCACCTGCCTTGGGATGAGCAGTGGCTGATTGAATCACTTTCTGACTCCACTATTTACATGGCATTTTACACAGTTGCACACCTATTGCAGGGGGGTAACTTGCATGGACAGGCAGAGTCTCCGCTGGGCATTAGGTTGGTAAACAGATAAGGGAAAGGAGCATAATATATAAAATAGTTTGTTTTATTTTTAATACAGACCGCAACAGATGACCAAGGAAGTTTGGGATTATGTTTTCTTCAAGGAGGCTCCATTTCCTAAGACTCAGATTGCAAAGGAAAAATTAGATCAGTTAAAGCAGGAGTTTGAATTCTGGTATCCTGTTGATCTTCGCGTCTCTGGCAAGGATCTTGTTCCAAATCATCTTTCATATTACCTTTATAATCATGTGGCTATGTGGCCGGAACAAAGGTGAATGATAAAATAGGTGTGGACTAGATTTATATTTTCTATCTTTAAACATTTATCTGTGAAGTGACAAATGGCCTACAGCTGTGAGAGCAAATGGACATCTCCTCCTGAACTCTGAGAAGGTAAGGCTTATTGCATCTTAAAAGTTTAAAATATTAATGATTGATCACTGACTCTCTATTTCAGATGTCAAAATCCACAGGCAACTTCCTCACTTTGACCCAAGCTATTGACAAATTTTCAGCAGATGGTGAGTAAACATTTTTCTTATTGCTGTTCTGTTTAATGCATTGAATTTTTTTTTCTTCTTCCAGGAATGCGTTTGGCTCTGGCTGATGCTGGTGACACTGTAGAAGATGCCAACTTTGTGGAAGCCATGGCAGATGCAGGTATTCTCCGTCTGTACACCTGGGTAGAGTGGGTGAAAGAAATGGTTGCCAACTGGGACAGCCTAAGAAGTGGTCCTGCCAGCACTTTCAATGATAGAGTTTTTGCCAGGTAATCTGTAGATCCCAATCATTTTGTGTTTTCTCAATAACCTTTTTTTCCCCGTATTCAATAGTGAATTGAATGCAGGAATTATAAAAACAGATCAAAACTATGAAAAGATGATGTTTAAAGAAGCTTTGAAAACAGGGTTTTTTGAGTTTCAGGTAGGCTGTTGATTCTTTTGGTAGCTATAAAAAGGGAAATGGTAAATAATTTCAAATTTTATAGGCCGCAAAAGATAAGTACCGTGAATTGGCTGTGGAAGGGATGCACAGAGAACTTGTGTTCCGGTTTATTGAAGTTCAGACACTTCTCCTCGCTCCATTCTGTCCACATTTGTGTGAGCACATCTGGACACTCCTGGGAAAGGTACCTTCATGCATTTAAAATGTTTCGAGTGGTGAAGGTTTTTTTGTTTTTCTTTTTTTAAAAGCCTGACTCAATTATGAATGCTTCATGGCCTGTGGCAGGTCCTGTTAATGAAGTTTTAATACACTCCTCACAGTATCTTATGGAAGTAACACATGACCTTAGACTACGACTCAAGAACTATATGATGCCAGCTAAAGGGAAGGTAAAGTTTTTTTGTTTTTTTTTTTAAAGGATATTGAATGTTTTTCCTTTCTTTTACCGTCTAGAAGACTGACAAACAACCCCTGCAGAAGCCCTCACATTGCACCATCTATGTGGCAAAGAACTATCCACCTTGGCAACATACCACCCTGTCTGTTCTACGTAAACACTTTGAGGTGATGCTCTCAGTAGACTTTTCCCCCCTGATTCTACATTACTCTCCCTCCTTCCTTTTCTTAGGCCAATAACGGAAAACTGCCTGACAACAAAGTCATTGCTAGTGAACTAGGCAGTATGCCAGAACTGAAGAAATACATGAAGAAAGTCATGCCATTTGTTGCCATGATTAAGGTAAGCTGTGGACCTTATGCAGCTGTGACCACATTTTGTTTTTCCATACCATTTTGGCTATTAGGAAAATCTGGAGAAGATGGGGCCTCGTATTCTGGATTTGCAATTAGAATTTGATGAAAAGGCTGTGCTTATGGAGAATATAGTCTATCTGACTAATTCGCTTGAGGTAAGAGGGCCAGGGATTGTAATAACCAGTTACTAATAACTTCCATTTTTTCCCGTCTGTTTAGCTAGAACACATAGAAGTCAAGTTTGCCTCCGAAGCAGAAGATAAAATCAGGGAAGACTGCTGTCCTGGGAAACCACTTAATGTTTTTAGAATAGAAGTAAGTTGAAGGAATCTCACTGAATCATTGCAGTTAAACAATCATTTTCTTGTTGTTTTCCTAGCCTGGTGTGTCCGTTTCTCTGGTGAATCCCCAGCCATCCAATGGCCACTTCTCAACCAAAATTGAAATCAGGCAAGGAGATAACTGTGATTCCATAATCAGGCGTTTAATGAAAATGAATCGAGGAATTAAAGGTAAGTTGTTCCCCAAAACTCCCATTTGTCAGAATGCTTATATTGATAATTTATTTTGTTGTAGACCTTTCCAAAGTGAAACTGATGAGATTTGATGATCCACTGTTGGGGCCTCGACGAGTTCCTGTCCTGGGAAAGGAGTACACCGAGAAGACCCCCATTTCTGAGCATGCTGTTTTCAATGTGGACCTCATGAGCAAGAAAATTCATCTGACTGAGAATGGGATAAGGGTGGATATTGGCGATACAATAATCTATCTGGTTCATTAAACTCATGCACATTGGAGATTTATCCTGGTTTCTTAGGAATACTACTACTCTGATTGTGTCTACTGATTGGCTATCAGAACCTTAGGCTGGACCTAAATAGATTGATTTCATTTCTAACCATCCAATTCTGCATGTATTCATAATTCTATCAAGTCATCTTTGATTCCTGGACCTAATAAATTTTTTTTCCCTTTCTTTGGGTGTCCAAGAGAAATGGTTTTTGCCAAACTCTTTTTAAAAAACAAATTGTTGCTATTTCCTAGAAGTTTCTGGTTTTTAAGATGAACATAAAAGTGTCAGTATGCTTCTTTTATGAGGTGTACTTTATACTTTGATGAAGGCTAAGGTGTACCTAACAGCTTTTTATAGTATATTCATTTATGGAGTTAGCTGTATTTTTTTTTAAAAAAGAAAAGTAGTAAATTAGCAGCTTTTTTTTTTAAATGAAGAGAACTTCATGATGATTTAAAAGAACTAATGAGAATATTTTGACTTGACTTCAATTACTAAGTATTTTGTATAAAGAACAAATAGGTCCTGCATTTTATAAGACTTTTTAAAGCTTTAATTATTCAACTAAGAACCAATAATGGCTTCTTCAAGGCTAATATCAATAGTTTATAAGCAGTATATTTCACCTACACTAAATATGGGCATTTTAAAAGAAGATTCCCCCCTTCCCCCCCAGAAATCTGCATTTACTAAATTTGTCTTAAGTCCAATTGTGTTTAAAGGTCATGCTGGTCGGGTGTGGTGGCTCACACCTATAATCCCAGCACTTTGGGAGGCCAAGGTGGGCAGTCACCTGAGGTCAGGAGTTTGAGACCAGCCTGACCAACATGGTGAAACCCCGTCTCTACTAAAAATACAAAAATTAGCTTGGCATGGTGGCGGGTACCTGTAATCCCAGCTGCTTGGGAGTGTGAGGCAGGAGAATCGCTTGAACCTGGGAGACCGAGGTTGCAGTGAGCTGAAACCGTGCCATTGCACTCCAGCTTAGGCAACAAGAGTGAAACTCTGTCTCAATCAATCCATCAATCAATCAATAAAATAGAGGTCATGCTGACTATTACAGATTTATTCTTTTATTCTTGTTGGAGTGTC